AGGGAGCCCGGCTCCGCTGGCTCAGTCCGCGGCACCCCTGTCCCCCAGGACAGCCCCCAGGGGCCCTGGCTCGGGTGGGCCGGCGGCTGTCAGGGGCCAGAGCCCTGATGGATAAGCGCTGACGGCCCCTCTCCCGCGCCCCGCGCCGCTGACACCCATCACGCCGCGGCGGGGACCCGGGAGACCTGGCGGCCTCTGTGCACCCCCGCGGCAGCCTGCGGGCAACGGGGGCGGGAGGCGCCGGGCGCCCCTGACTCGGCCGCACACCTGCGCCGCAGTCCGCTCTCCGTCCGCTGCCTCCCGGGTTCCCGGCCGCTCCACCGCGCGCCCCGAGAGCTGAGCCGGTCCCGGCGCACGAGGCCGGTGAGTGCGCGCCAGGGGGCGGCGGGGGGCGCGCGGGCGGCGGGGGCGCGGGGTTCGGGCCGGGGGCTGCTCCTTCCCTCCCGCCGCGAGCGCGGTCGGAGGTCGCAGCGCCCCCCGGAGCCCGGAGCCCAGGCGCACGCGCGCCCGCCTCTGCCGCCAACTTCGGGAGGTGCGAGCGGCGTCGGGGGGACGCGGGCGGCGGCGGAGGCTGCGGGAGTCGCTGCCGCTCGAGGGACCGCGGACCCGGGAGGTCCGGCTCCCGGCGCCGGGCCTCAGTTTCCCCCACGGGAGCCGCATCCCACCCCCAGAGCCCCAGCGCGTCCGCGGGGTCCGAGTCGCGGCCGGCGCGGGGCGGGGAGGGGCGGGAAGTTTGCGCCCTACACGCGGCCTCGCAGACTTGGCGGCTCCGCTCCCGGCCGGGCGCAGGTAGGAGCGGCGGGAGCCGCGGGGGCGGCCAGTTGGGCGTCGCGGGGCCGGCTGGACGCGGGGCGCGGGGGCAGCGGGTGGCCAGGCGTGTGGGGGGCGCGGGGGGCGGCCGGGTCCCCCCCACCCTCTTCTCGAAGTCCAGGAGCAGCGCGGGGGGAGGGAGGGCCGCCCTCAGGGGCCAGGCGGGGAGGGCAGGGGCCGGGTCTGGGGTCTGGGGCAGACGCCTGACCTCGCGCTCGCCGCACCCGCCTGTGTGGGGCGCCCTGCGTTCCCGGGGGGGGGGGCAGCAGGATCTGCGGGTGGCCGATCAGGGTCCCCGGCTGCTGGGTGCCCCCTCCTGCCCTGTGGGGGTGCCTGTGCCCCCCGTGCCACCGGTTCTCCCCCAGCTCTCCCCCAAACAGGGACAGGTGAGTGGGGCCGGGTGTCGGGGCCTGGCACAGGGCTGCTGGCTGCCCCGGGAGCGATTGCCGGGTCCGGCTGGGACGCGCGTGTGAGTGCGTATGCGTTTGTGTGTGCGTGTGGCTGCTGTCCAGGGGTGTCTTTTGCTCTGTGTACACACACCAGGTGGGTGCCAGCTATCCTCCGGGTCCCCAAGGGGTCAGCAGCTGCTGAGACAGCCCCTTGGACAAGCCCCTGACCCGGGAGCCCCCGGTCCCTGCTGGGAGGCGGGATGGGTTGTGGCATCGGCTGGCACAGCTGTGTGGCTCCCAGGGCTGGGTGATCGATGGCCCGGCACAGCCGCCTCTGTCGCCGGAGCGCCCACACCCATTTGTCATCCACATGGGTGGGGGGGGCGGCGGGCAGGGAGAAGGGGCCGCCTCTGCACCCACCACCCAGTCCAGGCCGGGTCTGCAGCCCCTCGGGGAGCCCCAGGACCTCTCCTGGCCCAGCCCCTGCCTCCCGACCGCCACCCTGTCTCAGCCACAGACCAGCTGGTCAGCCTCTGCCTGCCCCTGCAGCCCGTGACTGCCCTGCAGGGCCCCAAGCCTTTGGACGAGTGGACTTCTCCAGCCCTGTTGGTCGTCCCCCCAACGGCACCAACACAGTGTTTTGGGGGCAGCAGACAGCAGTGCCCCAGCCCTACCCTGCTCAACCCACTGGCCATGCATGACCACGGGTGCGACCCCCAGCCAGGTCTGCGTGTGTCCTGGGGAGTCGGTGTGTAGCGTTGGTGTCTCATCTCAGTGCCTTTTCCTAGGCTTTGAACAGGCAGATTGGCAGGGGCCAGGGTTGCTGGAGGGAATGAGACCAGGAGGCTGACGTCCACCCGAAGTGAGCTCTGGTCACGCTGATTCTTTTAGCCAAGGCTTGGCACTGACTGTGGCCCCATCTACAGGTGGCCATGGTGCCCGGCCCTGCCTCATAGCAGGCTGCCATGTCGCGGGAGGCGGGCTCATGCCGCGTGGGCACAGGGGCGAGGGCGCGGTCTCGGAAGCCCAAGAAGCCACACTACATCCCGCGGCCCTGGGGCAAACCCTACAACTACAAATGCTTCCAGTGCCCCTTCACCTGCCTGGAGAAGTCACACCTCTACAACCACATGAAGTACAGCCTCTGCAAGGACTCCCTGTCCCTGCTGCTAGACTCCCCAGACTGGGCGTGCCGCCGTGGCTCCACCACGCCTAGGCCCCACGCACCCACCCCAGACCGCCCTGGGGAGTCCGACCCCGGCAGGCAACCCCAGGGAGCACGGCCCACAGGTGCTGCCCCCGCGCCTGACCTCGTGGTCGCCGACATCCACTCCCTGCACTGTGGCGGAGGCCCCAAGTCCAGGGCCAAGGGGTCCCCAGGGCCACCACCCCCTGTGGCTAGGGCCACCCGGAAGGGTCCCGGCCCCAGTGGGCTCCTGCCTGAGTCGTGGAAGCCGGGGATGGGAGGGGACCCAAGGGGCGTGGGTGCGGGGGACATGGCCTCAGCAGGCCCTGAGGGCAGCGTCCCCTGCTATCCCCCGCCTGCCCCAGGGGAGTTCCCTGAGGCCCACAGCCTCCACCTGTCTCTGCTGGGCGTCAACTACCCGCTCAGCCCCGGCCTCTTCTCCTACTTGGGGCCCTCACTGGCCGCTGCAGCCCATGTGCCCTTCCTGGCCTCGGCCAGCCCCCTGCTGCCCCCGGCCACGGCCTTCCCAGCCGTGCAGCCCCCTCAGCGCCCCACCCCGGCCCCCCGCCTGTACTACCCGCTGCTTCTGGAGCACACTCTGGGGCTGCCAGCAGGCAAAGCTGCCCTTGCCAAGGCCCCTGTCTCCCCCAGGAGCCCCTCTGGGACTCCGGCTCCTGGCCTGCTGAAGGTGCCAGTTCCAGGGCTGGGGCCCTGGCCCCGAGTCACCCCCAGGGACCCAGGGCAGGAGGGGGAGCTGGAGCGGGCAGCCCAGAGTGACCCCAGGAGGAGGCTGTCCCTGGGAAGCAGGCTGGAGCTTCCGAAGGCATCCCCCAGCCTGACAAGGTTCTGTTCCCGGAGCAGGTGGGCGTCTTGGGCTCCCGGTTCCTGGGGTGGTGCGGCCTCCTGACCAGCTTCCACCCCACAGCCTGCCCACCGGCTCCTCTGTGATGCTGTGGCCTGAGGACGGGGATCCAGGCGGCCCTGAGACCCCCGGCCCTGAGGGCCCCCTCCCCCTGCAGCCACGGGGCCCAGTGCCAGGAAGCCCGGAGCATGTGGGCGAGGACCTGACCCGAGCCCTCGGTGACTACGCCAGGGTGGAGCAGCGCCTGGGACAGTTGGGGCCCGCGGGGGGCCTGGCCCCGAGACCCCTGCGGGAGCAGCTGGGCAAGATCCGCCTGGAGCTGCTCACCATTCACCAGGCGCTGGAGCAGGCCGTGAGGCCGCCAGACGCACCCCTCGACCTCTCTGTGAAACGTGCGCCCGCCAAGGGGCCCCAGGCTCTTGGAGAGGCGTGGGGGCGGCCCGAGCTGGGTCCCGTGTTGACCGGGGGCACCCCCGAGCCACCCGGCATGCTGGGCCCTGCAGCGCCCCAACCCTTCTCTGGCCACACCACCAAGTGTGAGGCCGACTCCAGCGTCCCACCCCCAGGGCTCCCCCTCGCAGCCCCAGATGACCCTGTCATTCCTGGCAGTGGCTGGGGCACCTGTGTTGCGACGAGGAGTTCCCAGACCCCTGAGGCTGTCTGTGGCCTGCAGAGCCCCCAGGGCGCCGAGGTCTGACCTGCAGCGCCTGAGGTCTGACTGTCTCTGCCTGCAGCATGCCGGCCCCTCTCCTGCAGCCCCTGCCCCTCACCTGCCTGGGACCTGCCCCGCCTCCGCATGCATGTGGATAGACCCCCACGGGCCGTGGCCAACGCTTGTCCCTGGGGCCACACAGGGACACTGGAGGTCACAGTTATTTATTGATCACAATTGTGGACATTAAAACAGAAACTGTTCACACACGCCGTCTGTGCCTCCTTCCTTTGGGGCCC